GTGTTGAGTAGGTTGGTAGGAGAAAGGCCAGATAGATCAGCAATATCTGCTCTGAATGTGAACAGGTGGAATGGTAAAAATATCATTATTAATTGCTATCTTAGGGATGGAAAATGAATAACTTGTCCAAGGTAGTTGGATACCATCTTGAAGAGCTGGCAGAGTGCTGACGCTACCTTCCATTAAGAATAAACATTCATGAATTTTCTATCTCAGATGCTCTTTTGACTTAAACGCCTTATGGTCTTTTCTTATAATTAAAGGCATTAAATTCATATGTGAAGAATGCATTCATGACAGCATATTTAAATAATGATCTAAACGACTTTCCCCAATACTTTACAATAGACATAAGTATTTTTGAAACAGCTTTAACACAATCGCTGCCTATAAATAGGCGCAGAGAAGAGTTTGATAACTTTTTTAAAGTAGCAGTATTTTAAAATAGAGTACACACAACCCAAATTCGCATGTGTAAATAAATAGAATGCATGAAAAGAATCTGAATGTGAATCACTTCCCTTAGTTATTTATCCATTGTTTTGATGCTGTCCTAAGACCCATTTAAAATAAGGCATCTTTCTGGTGGGTAACAAATTCGTAGTCTATCAAGCTGGGATCCCACTAACATTGGCCAAACTGCTGCAGACATGAAGACTTCATCTGGGAACCCGAAAGGAGAACTCAAAATCCAAATCTTCAGACTTTCTTAGGAGAAGCGTGGAAGTGGGAAAAGGAGAAATTCAAACTCTGCTTAATTTCAAAAGGGCAGTAAAAGGGGAGGCTGCAAAGGCTAGTTTACAAAAATAGACGTCGAGAACTCCTAGGGAAGCAAGTAGAAACGGGCTTTTTTTGGGGGAGGAGACATTTGCAGCCCATTGGACGGATTCCCCGCCGCCCTCCTCCCAGAAGGTCCCCACTCCCCGCCCCGGGCCCTCCCCCGGCTTCCGCGCTGGGCCGGGAGCCTGGGTGGGCGGGGTAGCCTCTCTAGCCTTGCCTTCTTGGCTGGAGGCACAAAGGCATTAACTTAGCGCCCGGGGTCTCTGCCAGGCTCACGGGACAGCTGCACCTCTCAGCGTCTCCAGCTCCAGGACGCGGTCGTCCCAACTCCTTCCGAGTGGAAAGAGTGTAAAACTTTTGTCCGTGCGCGGGTGGAGCTCAGTAGGACCACGGCGCGTCCTGCCCCGGCTTCCCCAGCCTCCCAGCAGGGTTAGCTGCGGTCAGCGCACTTTCCACTTGGGACTCCCGGCCAGAAATTTCTCGGGAATGGAGCGGTCACAGTGTGGCAGCAGAGACCGAGGCGTTAGCGGCCGACCTCACTTGGCCCCTGGGCTAGTGGTGGCTGCCCCTCCGCCCCCGTCCCCGGCGTTGCCGGTACCATCGGGGATGCAGGTTCCCCCAGCGTTCCTGCGGCCGCCCAGCCTCTTTCTGCGAGCAGCGGCCGCGGCCGCCGCCGCCGCTGCCGCCACCTCGGGAAGCGGAGGCTGCCCGCCGGCTCCCGGGCTGGAGAGCGGGGTAGGCGCGGTGGGCTGCGGCTACCCGCGGACGCCCAAGTGCGCCCGCTGTCGTAACCATGGTGTGGTGTCAGCGCTCAAGGGCCACAAGCGCTTCTGCCGCTGGCGGGACTGCGCGTGTGCCAAGTGCACCCTGATCGCCGAGCGCCAGCGCGTCATGGCCGCCCAGGTGGCGCTGCGCAGGCAGCAGGCGCAGGAGGAGAGCGAAGCCCGGGGGCTACAGAGGCTCCTGTGCTCGGGGCTCTCCTGGCCCCCCGGTGGTCGGGCATCCGGGGGCGGCGGCAGAGCCGAGAATCCACAGTCCACGGGCGGCCCTGCGGCGGGGGCTGCGCTGGGACTGGGTGCCTTGAGACAGGCCAGTGGTTCCGCGACCCCCGCTTTCGAAGTTTTCCAGCAAGATTATCCTGAGGAAAAACAAGGTGAGTTGGTCTTTGATTTACTCTTTGCTCAAGTATTTGATTTTTTTTTCCCCCTCTTCTCCAGAACAAAAAGAGAGTAAATGTGAGTCATGCCAGAATGGACAAGAAGAACTGATCTCCAAATCCCATCAGCTTTACCTAGGATCATCTTCTAGGTCTAATGGTGTCATTGGGAAACAAAGTATCGGGTCATCTATTTCAGAATACTCCAACAAGCCTGATAGTATCCTGTCTCCTCATCCTGGAGAGCAATCAGGAGGTGAAGAGAGTCCCAGGTCCTTATCATCCTCTGATCTGGAATCAGGAAATGAAAGTGAATGGGTCAAAGACTTGACTGCGACCAAGGCAAGCCTTCCGACAGTGTCCTCAAGACCAAGAGATCCTCTTGATATCCTTACTAAGATTTTCCCAAATTACAGGCGCAGCCGGCTAGAAGGCATTCTACGGTTCTGCAAAGGGGATGTGGTCCAAGCCATTGAACAGGTTTTAAATGGCAAAGAACACAAGCCAGACAACAGGAACCTAGCAAACTCAGAAGAACTGGAAAACACAGCCTTTCAGAGAGCTTCAAGTTTTAGTCTTGCTGGAATTGGTTTTGGAACTCTAGGTAATAAATCAGCTTTCTCTCCTCTTCAAACTACTTCTGCTTCTTATGGAGGTGATTCAAGTCTCTACGGCGTAAATCCTAGAGTAGGTATCAGTCCATTAAGGCTGGCATATTCTTCTGCAGGAAGAGGGTTATCTGGTTTTATGTCACCCTACCTAACACCTGGGTTAGTACCAACCTTACCTTTTCGGCCAGCTTTGGATTATGCCTTTTCAGGGATGATTAGAGATTCTTCCTACCTTTCCAGTAAAGACTCAATAACTTGTGGCAGACTGTACTTCAGACCAAATCAGGACAATCCGTAATGTATATGCCCATTCTCTCTTTCTGGAGTTTTTCCAGCATACAATACATGCACGTGCACACACATACACACACATCCATTAATATACTTCAGTAAGTATGTGAGTGGATTATGAGGTCTTAAAATGCTGGGTTTTTTTTTTTTCAAGCAATATAATAGGTCTTAGATCTGAAAACTCTTCATTAGGATTTATCAAGTGAAAGAAGTAAATCTGAACATTATATGTGCCTTGAATAAAGCTATTTCAGGAAATATTTAATGAATTTTCTCCCTAAATTATCATTTGTAAACATTTTTATTTTAAAACTAGTTTTTATTTTATTGAAAAGTGGAATTTTTAGTGATAAAATACATTTGTAAGTGTAAAGCAATACAGCATAATAGAATAGAATATAAACCGAAAGGAAGAACTGAACAATTAAGGCAATTCTAAATAATTACCATTTCAAAACTGTTTCTTCTATTCCTGGTTCATAGGAAAGAAAAAAGTTATTCAAAGTATTTTTAAAGCATTTGATTTGCAGATGGGTGATTCGTAATAAATAAAACATTTGAGCATTTTGAATTTATATTTCCTGAGTATTTTATTTTTCAATCTTAGCTTCCATGAGTGAAAACAAGTGCCATTAAAAAACATTTCTCTTTAAAGTTGACACTGTGTCTATGAAGTAAATTTTAGGAAATAAGACTGCGCCATCTCCTGGCCACTATCGCCAATTGCAACTGAGCTCTGTAGAGTATATGAATTAGAAACATTGATTCCGGAGAATAACCATTTTTTTTTCAAATAGTCATTTTGGATTATACTACATTAAAATTTCCATACTGTAAAGTGCACATCTACTGTGGATGAGAGTTGCAGTCTTTAAGTGTGCTTATGTCTGTATCTGGGGAAATATCCTTAAAAGTTTGGGACAAGAATATATGGCAGCCATTCTCAAAGGTAAGAATAATTTTATTCAGAAAACTAAAATAGCTGCTCAAATAAATATTTATTAACTGCAGATAGTTGATGCTTAATGCACTGAGGAGAGATATAAGATTTCCAAAGGGGAAAAACTGCCATGAAGTTTCAGAGGTATTCTTGCAATTTTAAAAATAATTTTTGTCCTCCCTCTGGCGCATTTGAAAACTATTTATTTCAGTCAGTGGAAAGTCCCTGAGGAAACTGCTTACAAAACAGTTTCTAGGACATTTTCTTTGTATGTCATCATTTTTCTTTTTTGAAGGACAGTAGCTTCATTGTTATTATTAGGAATAAATGGAAGCCCACTGGTGGTAAAAGATAGTTGATGAATTAGAGATTGTTTAAACTATTTAAGCAGCATGACTCACTAAAGATTTTTTAAATTATATGTATATACGTATGTGTGTATGCATCTATATGCACATATATAAGTCTATGTAGACATACATTAAACCCCTATAGGTTATATTATCATGGAGGCGTTTTTCATGAAGCCAGTAAGAATGTATTTCCAAGGAATATTTTGCCAGCAAATGTGATATTAAATTACTTCAGAGTATCTGATGCTGATTTAGGATGTAAATGTGTTTATTAGGTTATGCATTAATTTTAATGGTGTGAATATAAGAAAGCAGATCTTGAAAAATTTCGATGTACTCAATATTCATTTATTATAAAAAAGTTTTATATTCTAAGCCTAAACCGTAGTACAATGTCTAGCAAGTAGTTGAAATTCAATTCATATATACTGAGTAAGAAACTCTTATATATAATAGATCTCTTTGAGACTCTGATAAAACTGAAGAACTCTACAAAATGGCGTACAGACACACAGTTTTGCATACAATTTCACTGGGTTCTTGAATCTCCTAAATGGTATTCAGGTTAGATTCCTTGGTGATTCTTCAGTTGTTTCTATTGCATTAATCCACTTATTGAATGCTATTTTTCTGAAAAGTGCTAGATCCTGTAGAGGATACTGAATGTAAAATATTGTGCTCTAAAGGAAGTTACATTATACAATAGAGATATGGTTTAAAAAAAAATCCTAGAGTTACTGCATTATGTATGTGGTTTTATAATGATGTGCTTGTATCTGAGAAACTGAATTGCTTTTGACCTTGGGAGAACATCCATTTTGGGCAGTATTCGAATTTATAAAATAGTTTTATAATCATAAAACTTAATTTATATAATGCCTTACACATTCCATACTCTTTATAATAATTTAAGGACTTAATCTTATCAAATAGGTCATTTGTCTAACAACTCAGTAGTATATGAGGAAATTGGGGCTCAGCAGTAGGGTTTTTTCTCCCTAAGGTTAGTAATATGAGTCATCTGCAGTGGAATTACTGTGCTCACTTCAGCAATTTCAGACTCCAATGTCTGAGGAAGGATTCATGTCTGTTTTTTTCATTCATGGCCTTGAACAGTGTCTGATATAGGTTCTCAACCTATACACTAGATTTCCACTGACTGAAAAAAAATAAAAGCAAGTATTAGCTTAATAATTTCTTCATTCAACACCTATTTAATATTTTTAATAATCTATTTGTGCCATGCACTGTGTTAGACACAAGAGATAAAGAAATGATTAAGATACAAGACTTTGCCTCAAGTTGCTCACGGTCTATATTGTGTGTACAAAAACAACCAATCAACCAATGTTGGTATTATTTGACAGTGTTGGTACATCAATGAGTTCTTTGTAATCTTGATATTTATATCCATGGATGCTGCTTGAAGCCTGAACTCCTAAGCCACTAATTAGTGGTGGGAAGAAAGAGGGGGTAAATGCTTTAAGAGCTAGCATATAACAAAAATGAATTGGGTTTATTCTGTATCATATAGAGGGCCTAAGAGGCAAACATTTCATAGAGTATTCAGAAGAACATAAGGAATGACTTTTTTCACAGTTAACAGCTGTCCAAGAGTGTAGTGGCTGCCTCGTATGATAAAGCATCTGGAACTCATTGAAAAATGCATGTAGAAAATACCAATCAGAGCCTGATTGATGGGATTTTTAATTACTGCTTTAATATTGGGACTGAATCATTTTGTAGCTCATTAGAAACATGGAAAGTATTTGTTAAATAAATAAGTCATGGAATTTCAATTCTAAGGCCATGAAAATTAAAACACCCTACCATTATTTATCAATAAAACACAGTGCAGTTTTGCTCATCAGAATTTTGCCTATGTGATAGCCTCCTGAGAGTAGGCAGAAAAGAAAGACATAGAACGCAGTGCGTGACTTACAAGGGAATAAAACTGACAGAGGTTAGTGTAAGGTATATAGGCATGAGTGGGGCTTAAAGAGGATATGGGAGAACACTGAAGACAAATATTAGTACAATTCCTATAAGGTAAATACCAATATGTCTTTCTAGAAGAAGCAATTGTTTTGGAATTGAGGAAACCTAGAATGGATTTATCTATATGACTTGGACAGGTTACTTATACTCTTTGGACATTTATTTCTTCTCAGCAAAACAAGGGTAATAATATTTAACTTGCAAGATTCGTGGAGATAAAAGCTTAAATAAACGGCAGAGTACAGTAATGCTTATATACGGGATGCTAAATAAATAACTCTCACTGTTATTACTTTGTATTAAGATATTATCTTTGCCCCCTCGTGGCAGTCTCTCAACAAAGAGTACTGTAATTGCATTTAATCCACTTAGTGGATGTGGAGCCCAAAGGGCAGCCATCACTAGAGCAGCGTACAGGCTTAGTTCCAGACTTCGTGTTTGGTTGTTCATTTCATAGGCGAGCCACGTGTTTTGTAACATATTCTCGTATATGTTATTTGGATTATTTTCAGGGCTTTCTGAAGAAAATAAACATCGAAATCATAGTTTGTGTTTATGCTACATTTATTGGGGTTGT